CTAAATGAGAGACCTCCACAGAGTCTGGAAAAGTAAAAGGTGTCTCCCTGATGTAGCCAGATAGAAGTGCCGAGAGAACCAGAGGGAGGTTGGTGGTGCCATGGCATCTGCATTGGCTGTTCAAGTACATCCCCGGAGGATAATGGTTGGGAATGGAGAGAAGACCTTGGAGAGAAAAGGGCCCAAAGTGAAGCGCTGCATATATTTCTTCCCTTTACACTGCACAGCCACGACCCCAGCCGCTCCAGCTGCTACTTTCTCAGGAGACCTGGGGAAACAAATCTCCTGGCAAAGGACGAGGGGAGGGGGCTGTGCAGACAGGGAGGTGGCCTGCGAGGAGCCTGCAAGCAGCAAGAGAAGGCCTGAATGTTCTGGGGAAGCAGGGACACCTTGCTTCCAGATACAAGTCAGGGACCACCTCTTCCAGGAAGCCTTACTGGCCTCCACAAACTAGTCTGAGGACCTTTCTGTGTCCACTCCCACGCTCGGCGCTGCCTGCTGTCGTTTTGGGTCTGCGTCCCCGGCCCAGTGCTGCGCAAGCCCCTGGTTCATAGGGTTCTTGGTTCAGAGGGCTCCTCACACGGCAGGATGGGCCGCAGGTGTGCCAGTCGGGCCCATGAGGAGGTATCTGAGCTGGGGCAGCCCCATCCCCCAAGTGGGCCCTCCATCCCTCCTCGGGCTGGAGCACCGCCCCTAAAAGCGACTTCAAAGGGCCGGTGTCGACAGCTGGGTTTGGGTCCGCGGCCTGCAGATCCAAGGCCCGAGCAGGATCCAGGCCGTCGGGGCCGTCCGAACGCGGGGATCTCTGAGAGCTGAGTGGGGGTGCCGGGTTGCCGGCAGCCGGGGCTGAGGGCGGGTCCTCAGAGCCCCCCGAAGTGGGAGGGTCGGGCTGGCCGCGGGGCCAATCCAGGCGCACAGGGAGCGGGGGCGGGGGCTGGGCCGAGTGGGGACAGGGGCGGGCGGGCCGGGGGCGGGCGCGGCGTCCAGGCGGCGGCGGCGGCTGCGGCGGCGGCGGCTCCTCCTCAGAGTCCGGCTCAGGCTCCGGCTGCGGCTCCAGCCCGCGATGCCCCATTCCGTGACCCTGCGCGGGCCTTCGCCCTGGGGCTTCCGCCTGGTGGGCGGCCGGGACTTCAGCGCGCCCCTCACCATCTCACGGGTGAGTCTGGCGGCTGCGTGGCGGCAGGGCGGTGTGCCCAGCCATCTGGCTTGTCTGCTCGCAGGTCCATGCTGGCAGCAAGGCTGCATTGGCTGCCCTGTGCCCAGGAGACCTGATCCAGGCCATCAATGGTGAGAGCACAGAGCTCATGACACACCTGGAGGCACAGAACCGCATCAAGGGCTGCCACGATCACCTCACACTGTCTGTGAGCAGGTATGCACAGGTGGGCTGGGCTGGGAGGATGGGACATATCTGACCATCACAATTTCTGCCACAGGCCTGAGGGTAGGAGCTGGCCCAGTGCCCCTGATGACAGCAAGGCTCAGGCACACAGGATCCACATCGATCCTGAGATCCAGGTATGTACAGACACTGCCTGGCCTGGCCTGGCGTCTCCCAGTGCCTTAGGCCTCTCTCTAATAGGACGGCAGCCCAACAACCAGCAGGCGGCCCTCAGGCACCGGGACTGGGCCAGAAGATGGCAGACCAAGCCTGGGATCTCCATATGGACAACCCCCTCGCTTTCCAGTCCCTCACAATGGCAGCAGCGAGGCCACCCTGCCAGCCCAGATGAGCACCCTGCATGTGTCTCCACCCCCCAGGTAGCACAGAGATGCCTTCGGTGCCATGCCCACCCTTCCTCCTCTATTTCTTTCTCCCTCCCAGCGCTGACCCAGCCAGAGGCCTCCCGCGGAGCCGGGACTGCAGAGTCGACCTGGGCTCCGAGGTGTACAGGATGCTGCGGGAGCCAGCCGAGCCCGTGGCCGCGGAGCCCAAGCAGTCAGGCTCCTTCCGCTACTTGCAGGGCATGCTAGAGGCCGGCGAGGGCGGTAAGACGCCTGCCACCTGTCCCCATCTGCCTTCCCACTCCCTGCAGTGCCCAGGTTGCCCCCTAGCGACCCCACGTCCCGCCTCGCAGTCACCTGCCCTCTTCGGTCTCTGCGGCCCGGTCCCACGCCCTTGCTACAACCTTGCTACGCCCTGGCTTCCCGATTCCCTCTCCACCCCCTGTCGCTGCCCCTCACCCCACGCCCGCCAAACCCGTTCCCCAGTCTCGGGTGCCGATGGCCCGTCTGGCGCCCAACCAAACACCCCGCAGAAATGGAGTTCTGACCTCCTCACCCCGTTCATGCCACCTACGCTCCGGGTTTCAGGGGATTGGCCCGGGCCTGGCGGCCCCCGGAACCTCAAGCCCACGGCCAGCAAGCTGGGCGCTCCGCTGAGCGGCCTGCAGGGGCTGCCCGAGTGCACGCGCTGCGGCCACGGCATCGTGTGAGTAACCGCCCCCGCTGCCCCTCCCGGACTCGACGCTGTCCTGTCTCGTTCCCCCCATCAGGGGCACCATCGTCAAGGCACGGGACAAGCTCTACCATCCCGAGTGCTTCATGTGCAGTGACTGCGGCCTGAACCTCAAGCAGCGTGGTTACTTCTTTCTGGACGAGCGGCTCTACTGTGAGAGCCACGCCAAGGCGCGCGTGAAGCCGCCCGAGGGCTACGACGTGGTGGCGGTGTACCCCAATGCCAAGGTGGAACTCGTCTGAGCTGGGACCCTGCTCCCACGCCTGCTTCTTAAGGTCCCTGCTCGGCCGGTGTAAATATGTTTCACCCTGTCCCTCTAATAAAGCTCCTCTGCTCCACCTTGAACCTGTCACCTGGCCTGCCACCCTCCTGCGCAGGCCATGCATGGCTCCCGAGTACAGTAGTATCTGCTTAGGTGCCAGGCATGTCCTAGGCTCTGGGTGCAGTAGTGAGCAGGACGGGTACCATGCTGCCCTGAAGGGGGCCACAGCCTGGGTGGAAGGCAGACCTGAATCACAACGGGCCAGCTCTAGTAATACGAAGGTGAGGTCTGGGATGCTGCGTGCGGCGCGACGACAGGAGGTATGACCTGGGTGGGGTCAGGGAAAGTCTTAGCTGAGAACTAAGAGATGAGGGAGGCACAAACTCTGCACGGGGGAACTGTGTGTGCAAAGGTGAGCTGGGGGCGAGAAAGGCCTCTGTGGCCGTCATCGGCACTAGCGGGTTGGGGGTGGTGGTGGGGTGCTGGCAGCCTCAGGAGCGATCGCTCCCCTGGAGAGGGTGATTGAGTGTGGAGATCACCGGGGCCGCCGCGGGCCGTCTGCACTTCTGTTCCAGGTTTTTCTGGCATTTTCTGTTCCAGGTTTCTTCCACCCACGAGCACTTTATTCTCCTCCGAGACCCCCTTTTCTTCCCCTTCCTCTCTCCCCCACCAGGGGGCGCGCTTAAATTTCCAGACAGAGACCAGAAGGAAGGTTTAGAAAGAAAAGAACACTTGCCCAGGGCAGCTTTGCCCTCCAAGAGGCTCCCTCCTGTCTCTAAGTCAATTCCACCCCTCCTCGAAGTCCCGGCTTCCACCCCTCTCCTCAGAGTCCCGGCGTTTACCTCGTGGTGTGTTTGCCTTGGGCCTTTCATGCCCCGGCTGCACACATCGTCTGTGAATTGTGGCTGTTCACTCCCGAGGATGTGTCCTAGACTCCGGGTCGCGTGGATCTACCCTCTAGTTTACTTGCTCGGGAGAAGAAACTGACTCGTTTTATTTAGTGCCTATTTAGCGAGCCCAGAGTAACGTACATTTGTGCTGTTTTCAATTTTGTGCTATCGCAAATCACAAAAAAACTGTTATCAATTCACATTCATCATCAGCACGAGACCCATTTCCTTGTGCTCCTGCCAGCTCAGGATATTATGTTTCTTTTTTCATTTTTGCCAGTCTGTTAAGTAAAATGTCATATGCGTTTGTTTTAATTTGCATTTCTCTGATTACCAGTGATGAACAT